TTCAAAAACAGCCTGGCCAACATGGCGAAACCTTGTCTCTACTAAAAATACAAAAAAATTAGCCAGGTCTGGTGAGCATACACCTGTAATCCCAGCTGTGTGGGAGGCTGAGGCACGAGAATCCTTTGAACCCTGGAGGTGGAGGTTGCAGTGAGCCGAAATTGCGCTACTGCAATCCAGCCTGGGTGACAGACTCTTGTCTCCACCAAAAAAAAAAAAAAAAAAAAAGAAGGAAGAAAATCACTTTTAGTTTTATCATCCAAAGATGACACCCTTCTTCAATATTTTGAATAATTCCACCCTGTCCTTTTCTAGCTATGGGGCTGTTATCTGACTGGTGGTAGCATTTTATTCCCTGTCACTGTTGTTGGGGTTGTGACAGATATTTCCCTCATCTATTATAAATGTTGTAAACCCACCCCTAATAACTGCATCTTATTTCATGCAGGGGCTACCCCATAACTTACTGACCTTTTCTGTTTTGTCATGAAGTGGGTTGGCCAGGAGCTGTACCCAGGCAGAGGACATGAAGAAATTGCCCTGTGACAGGAGCCAGGGAAACCACAGCGGAGGGCTGGAGGCTGGGGTGCTGGTTTTGCTGGCTCGGCCTGGTTCCCAGAATGCAAAGCCCATTTTTCTTTTTTTTGCAACCTCCACCTCCTGGGTTCAAGCCATTCCCCTGCCTCAGCCTCCCATGTAGCTGGAACTACAGGCGCACGCCCCCATGCCTGGCTAATTTTTGTTATTATTTTTTTTAAGTAAAGATGGGGTTTCACTAAACCTGTTGGCCAGGCTGGTCTCCAACTCCTGACCTCAGGTAATCCGCCCGCCTCGGCCTCCCAAAGTGCCGGGATTACAGGCGTGAGCCACCGCGCCCGGCTGCAAAGCCCATTTTTCTATAGGTAACCTGTGCTGCGCGGGGTGGCACTAGTTTTCACCCAGCGGGCGAGGAGGCAGCGAAGTCGCGGGCCCAGCGTAGCGCGCGCCTCCGAAGGGCTTGGTGCGGGCGCGGGCGCGGGCGCGCGGCGCCACCGTTCCCATCCAGGCTTGTCGGCGGCCACCGGCGGACCGGGCTTCGAGATGGCCTCCCCGCCGCGGTGCTCCCCGACAGCCCATGACAGGGAATGCAAGTTGCCGCCACCCTCCGCCCCCGCCAGCGAGTATTGTCCCGGCAAGCTGTCCTGGGGGACCATGGCGAGGGCCTTAGGCCGCTTCAAGCTGTCGATCCCGCACACGCACCTGCTGGCCACCCTCGACCCCCTGGCCTTGGACAGGGAACCACCACCGCATCTGTTGCCTGAGAAGCACCAGGTGCCGGAGAAATTGATCTGGGGCGACCAGGACCCTCTCTCCAAGGTCAGAACCGCCGCTGGGGTGAGGGGGCACTGTGTTTAGCTCATCTGGTCTCTCCTTTTTTCAGATCCCATTTAAAATTCTGAGTGGGCACGAGCACGCTGTGAGCACCTGCCACTTCTGTGTGGATGACACAAAGCTCCTCAGTGGCTCCTATGACTGCACTGTGAAGCTGTGGGTAGGTGGCCGGCTGTTAGGTACTCCTGGAGCCTCTCTTCTCCTCTCTCTCCCGTTGATTTGAGGATCCGGTGGACGGTTCTGTGGTTCGCGATTTTGAGCACAGGCCCAAAGCTCCTGTTGTAGAGTGCAGCATCACCGGCGACAGCAGCAGGTGACCTTTCCCTCGTCTTACACTGGGAAGAGACCAGTGTTCGTCATCGTCATCTTATTTCCAGAGTCATTGCCGCATCCTATGATAAGACAGTGAGGGCCTGGGACCTGGAGACAGGCAAGCTGCTGGTACGTATGCCTGTCCAGTGGGGGCGTTGGTTAAAACAACCTTTTGATTGCTGGCTCATTTCAGTGGAAGGTCAGGTATGATACCTTCATCGTCTCCTGTAAGTTTTCTCCTGATGGTAAATACGTGGTCTCAGGCTTCGACGTGGATCATGGAATCTGCATAATGGACGCCGAGAACATCACCACCGTTTCCGTCATCAAAGGTGAGGGTGTGCGGGCTCCCTGTATCTTCAGTGGTCTCAAGTCCCTTTCCTCCGTGTTCTGCAGATCATCACACAAGGTCCATCACGTCATGCTGCTTTGACCCCGACAGCCAGAGGGTGGCTTCTGTCTCATTGGACAGGTGCATCAAGATCTGGGATGTTACATCCCAGGCCACGCTGCTCACCATCACTAAGTGAGTTGGACCCCAGGAGGCCAGAAGGGAGTCTAATGTGTGCACCCCACCATCTGTGTTTCAGGGCACATTCCAATGCAATCTCAAACTGCTGTTTTACCTTCAGTGGCCATTTCCTGTGTACAAGCTCCTGGGATAAAAACTTAAAAATATGGAACGTCCACACAGGGGAGTTTCGAAACTGTGGAGCCTGTGTGACTCTGATGCAGGGCCATGAAGGTTCTGTCAGTTCCTGTCACTTTGCCAGAGACAGTGAGTAATTAACATGCAGAAGGCCTCCATTCCCCCATCTCCACCCTTTCATTTTCTGTTGCAGGCTCTTTTCTCATTTCTGGAGGGTTTGATAGGACTGTGGCTATTTGGGATGTAGCAGAAGGCTACCGGAAGCTCTCTTTGAAGGTACATGTGGCCAGCATGAGATTGAGGATCTGCACGTTTTCATTAAAATTTGATATTTCTTCAGGGCCATAATGACTGGGTGATGGATGTTGCCATTAGCAACAACAAGAAATGGATCCTGTCTGCTTCCAAGGTAAAAGTGGTCAAGCTTACAATATCGATCACTTTTGTGACCGCTGGTTTGCTATTTGTTTTAGGATAGGACCATGAGACTGTGGAATATTGAAGAAATTGATGAAATTCCTTTGGTAATCAAGTACAAAAAGGCCGTGGGCTTAAAGTTGAAACAGGTTGGTATTGGGTAAAATTAAGCCCAGTGAAGTACGCTGGCTAATTGTTTTGTGTTTTTATTAGAGACGGGGTTTCACCATGTTGGCCAGGTTGGTCTCGAACTCCTGAGCTCAAGTGATCCGCCCGCCTCAGCCTCCCAAAGTGCTGGGACTACAGGCGCAAGCTATCCGCACCCAAACTGGGATCTAATCTATTTCTTGCAAAAAAGGAAAAGAAAGAGGCCTACCTGAAGCTGAAGCAAGGATGAGCCTGCTGCATTTGACTTGCTCTGAATCAATCAACATGAGAAGCCTGAGGCCAGGCTTCCCCGAGGCCTGCCCCAGGTAGGGTTTACCCCCCTCTCCAGCAGGCCTCAGTGTCCTGGAGTGGGCAGAACAGCAAAGCCCAGGGGCTGGGAGAGCCAGGGCAGGGGCGCGGCCACCTTGCAGGCTCTTCTCCAGGGGACCATGCATGGTGGGAACCCCTGAGGGGCCTCTGCCCATGGCCTAGGAGACCTCATCCCATGGCACTCTTGCTTGTTAGTGGGAAGCAGACGTGATGGGTGAGCTGTGCCATTTGTTTTCAGTGTACTCTGTGAGCTTTGGCCAGAAACAGGCTCAGGGACGCAGGAGGGCACCTAGCACCTGCATCAATCTGCTTCACACCCCTGCTTTGTTCAGAAATCTTGCCTACTTGCGTCTCATGGTTCTGTAAAAGTTGGGTGTTCTCAGGATGTCAGGGAGTCATCCTCTTAGTCCCACAATTTTACTCGGCACAGAACAATGGATGGGGCGGGACACTCACCCCCATCCTCCCAACTGTCAAGGGGCTTGCCACGCATGTCCTCAGGACCCCCATGGCAGGAGACATGAGCTGGCAGGAGACATGAGCTGGCAGGAGACATGAGCTGGCAGGACCTGCTTAGCCATTGGTGGGGAAGCAGCCTGTGCTCATTCTCTCTGCAATTTCCGCCTTTGTGGGGTTAGAGATTCCAGAGAGGGGCTGCGCCCAGTGGCTCACGCCTGTAATCCCAGCACTCTGGGCTGCCAAGGTGGGTGGATCACTTGAGGCCAGGAGTTCAAGACCAGCCTGGCCAACATGGAGAAACCCCATCTCTACTAAAAATACAAAAATTAGCAGGATGTGGTGGTGCACGCCTGTAATCCCAGCTACTCGGGTGGCTGAGGCAGGAGAATTGCTTGAACCTGGGAGGCGGAGGTTGCAGTAAGCCTAGATGGTGCCACTGCACTCCAGCCTGGGCAACAAAGTGAGACTCTGTCTCAAAAACAAAAACAAAAACAAACAAACAAACCAAAAAGAGATTCCAGAGAGGGGAACCCTTGCCTTGCCCCAGCTCAAGGTAGCTGGGAGAATTCTAATGGCATGCCTGGATCACCTCTGACCAGCACCTCCTTTCTGCTCTTTTAAAATATCCCATGTCAGTGCGAAAGATGTGACAGGCCTTTCTCCATCTTCAAGAGTGACACCTCTTCTGAAATGTTCACCCAATGCGTGTTCTGCCGGATAGATACAAGGGGCTTGCCAGCAGATACTTCATCGTCATCATCATCATCGGAAAGGGAGAACTCACCGCCGCCAAGGGGAAGCAAGGATGACTGACAGCCACAGGCCCCTTTGAGTGACTCCAGCACAGGCTACCTAGCATGTAGGTTTCGGGGCTTTGCAGGGGCTTTCTCTTGGGCCCCTCCCAGGCTCAGCAGGCCTGTCAGACTGGGGCAGGACCCAAGCCCTGGCTGGACTCAGCACAGTGCCACCTCCTCAGCTCTCAGCTTGGGGAGTGAACACTTTCCGTTTTCATGCAGAATAAATCTAATTCCTTTGGAAAACAAGCGTGCATGTGCATCTGAAAAGCAGTCTT